CTAAAAATAACAAAAATTAGCCAGGCGTGGTAGCACATGCCCATAATCCCAGCTACTCGGGAGGTTGAGGCATGATAATCACTTGAACCTGGGAGGCAGAGGTTGCAGTGAGCTGAGATTGCACCATTGCACTCCAGCCTGGGCAACAGAGTGAGACTGTGTCTCAAAAAGAAAGAGAAGAGAGGAGAAGAGAAGAGAAGAGGGGAGGAGAGGGGAGGGGAGCGAAGGGGAGGTGACAAAGGAGGGGAGGGGAGGGGAGAAGAGAAGAAAACAAGAAGAAAAGAAAAGAAAAAAGACACTATGGACAGAAGACAATATGACTAAGGGAAAAATCTGACCCTTGGAAGGGTCAGAAGAATCACTGGAAGAATCACCCGACATTGTGTATGACGTTGGTCTTAGGTCCCACTCCAAGAGCGGCCTCTGACTTCTGTTGTTTCTTCCAAATGAATAAAACCATGGTTCTATAAGATGTGAGCTGTCCCCAGAAGAACAAAGACTGGGGTTGTCACATTTAGCAAATAAAGATACAGGGTGCCCAGTCAAATTTGCATTTCAAATCAATGAAGAATTGCTTAGTATAAGTATGTCTCATGCAATATTAGAGACATACTCATACTTTTAAAAACTCTTCATTGACCTAAAATGCAAATTTGACTGGGCACCCTGTAATTTCCCTGGCAACCCTTCCCAAAAGCAGACTATTTGGATCTCATCCACTAAAAAGGGCAGAAACTCCTCAAGAGGCCACCACACTTCCCAGAGCCCAGTCTCCTTCCTAAAAGGAAGACAAATAGGTCCAATAGATCCCACTCTGGCCCCCCCTGCCCCCAGATGCCCCCCTAATACACCCCTCTCCCTGCTCCTATTCAGTCCACCCTCTCCTGCCCTTTATAACCACTTGGAGAAATTCCACTGACACAAGGAATCCTTGGAGGGTTAATCCTTCTGATACCAAGTCACACTTTAACTCATTCCCTCCAGGCCAAGGATTAAAAACTGCCCATGCAAGGGTCAGGTCTCCAGCAGACCCTGAAAGCTGAGCTGCCCTGACCCCCAAAGTGAGGAGAAGCTGCAAGGGAAAAGGGAGGGACAGATCAGGGAGACCGGGGAAGAAGGAGGAGCAGCCAAGGAGGCTGCTGTCCCCCCACAGAGCAGCTCGGACTCAGCTCCCGGAGCAACCCAGCTGCGGAGGCAACGGCAGTGCTGCTCCTCCAGCGAAGGACAGCAGGCAGGCAGACAGACAGAGGTCCTGGGACTGGAAGGCCTCAGCCCCCAGCCACTGGGCTGGGCCTGGCCCAATGGCCTTTAATGACCTCCTGCAGCAGGTGGGGGGTGTCGGCCGCTTCCAGCAGATCCAGGTCACCCTGGTGGTCCTCCCCCTGCTCCTGATGGCTTCTCACAACACCCTGCAGAACTTCACTGCTGCCATCCCTACCCACCACTGCCGCCCGCCTGCCGATGCCAACCTCAGCAAGAACGGGGGGCTGGAGGTCTGGCTGCCCCGGGACAGGCAGGGGCAGCCTGAGTCCTGCCTCCGCTTCACCTCCCCGCAGTGGGGACTGCCCTTTCTCAATGGCACAGAAGCCAATGGCACAGGGGCCACAGAGCCCTGCACCGATGGCTGGATCTATGACAACAGCACCTTCCCATCTACCATCGTGACTGAGGTGAGCACCTGGGGCTCCCCATCCAGGGGCCATCTCTGCCTGACCCTTGCTCCTCTCCCCACAGTGGGACCTTGTGTGCTCTCACAGGGCCCTACGCCAGCTGGCCCAGTCCTTGTACATGGTGGGGGTGCTGCTCGGAGCCATGGTGTTCGGCTACCTTGCAGACAGGTCAGTCCTGGGTAGGGTCAAGGGGCTGGGCTGGCCCTGCTACAAGTCTCCCCTCCTCCCACAGGCTAGGCCGCCGGAAGGTACTCATCTTGAACTACCTGCAGACAGCTGTGTCAGGGACCTGCGCAGCCTTCGCACCCAACTTCCCCATCTACTGCGCCTTCCGGCTCCTCTCGGGCATGGCTCTGGCTGGCATCTCCCTCAACTGCATGACACTGAGTGAGAGATTCTTACCAGCCCACTCCCCTCCGGTTGCAGCATCCTGTCTTAACCCTCTTTCCAGATGTGGAGTGGATGCCCATTCACACACGGGCCTGCGTGGGCACCTTGATTGGCTATGTCTACAGCCTGGGCCAGTTCCTCCTGGCTGGTGTGGCCTACGCTGTGCCCCACTGGCGCCACCTGCAGCTACTGGTCTCTGCGCCTTTTTTTGCCTTCTTCATCTACTCCTGGTGCGTGGGGCCTAGGGTTGGAGGTGGTTGCCATGCTGACACCCACCCCCACCCCCGCTCCCAGGTTCTTCATTGAGTCGGCCCGCTGGCACTCCTCCTCCGGGAGGCTGGACCTCACCCTGAGGGCCCTGCAGAGAGTCGCCCGGATCAATGGGAAGCGGGAAGAAGGAGCCAAATTGAGTATGGAGGTGAGATCCCCTGAGACTTCCCATGATAACCTTCCCGGGCCCTGAGCTCTGCCGGTCCCAGCAGGTACTCCGGGCCAGTCTGCAGAAGGAGCTGACCATGGGCAAAGGCCAGGCATCGGCCATGGAGCTGCTGCGCTGCCCCACCCTCCGCCACCTCTTCCTCTGCCTCTCCATGCTGTGGTAGGCCCAGAAAGACAGACAGACTGAGACAACAAACTCCATACTCCTCTCTTCTCTCTGCTAGGTTTGCCACTAGCTTTGCATACTATGGGCTGGTCATGGACCTGCAGGGCTTTGGAGTCAGCATCTACCTAATCCAGGTGATCTTTGGTGCTGTGGACCTGCCTGCCAAGCTTGTGGGCTTCCTTGTCATCAACTCCCTGGGTCGCCGGCCTGCCCAGATGGCTGCACTGCTGCTGGCAGGCATCTGCATCCTGCTCAATGGGGTGATACCCCAGGGTGAGCACCCACGAGCACCTTGGCCCCTTCTCAGCTCCTGCTATCCCCCCTTCTTTCTCTCTAGACCAGTCCATTGTCCGAACCTCTCTTGCTGTGCTGGGGAAGGGTTGTCTGGCTGCCTCCTTCAACTGCATCTTCCTGTATACTGGGGAACTGTATCCCACAATGATCCGGTGAGTGGGAGCCTAATGGGAGAATGACAGCCTAACCAACACCCATCTGCTGCGGGCCCTGCAGGCAGACAGGCATGGGAATGGGCAGCACCATGGCCCGAGTGGGCAGCATCGTGAGCCCACTGGTGAGCATGACTGCCGAGCTCTACCCCTCCATGCCTCTCTTCATCTACGGTGCTGTTCCTGTGGCCGCCAGCGCTGTCACTGTCCTCCTGCCAGAGACCCTGGGCCAGCCACTGCCAGACACGGTGCAGGACCTGGAGAGCAGGTGGGCCCCCACTCAGAAAGAAGCAGGGATATATCCCAGGTAACACATGCAGGGTGGGGTGGTATTGAGACACCCAGAGTGCCATTCTTCTGCCGCCCTGCAGGAAAGGGAAACAGACGCGACAGCAACAAGAGCACCAGAAGTATATGGTCCCACTGCAGGCCTCAGCACAAGAGAAGAATGGACTCTGAGGACTGAGAAGGGGCCTTACAGAACCCTAAAGGGAGGGAAGGTCCTACAGGTCTCCGGCCACCCACACAAGGAGGAGGAAGAGGAAATGGTGACCCAAGTGTGGGGGTTGTGGTTCAGGAAAGCATCTTCCCAGGGGTCCACCTCCCTTTATAAACCCCACCAGAACCACATCATTAAAAGGTTTGACTGCGCACCATCTCTCTGTGTCTCTCTTGTCTCAAAAGGAAT